CCACCTCGTCCTCTCAAAGTGCTGGGATTACAGGCCTGAGCCACTGCGCCTGGCCTAAAGTAATTGTCTTCTTATTGGTTTCTCTGCCTTTGGTCTCACCAAACGCCCCACTCTAAATCACTGCAGACAAGGGGTTCTGTCTAAGGAGGAGAGCCCACCAGTTAAAACCCTTCAGTAGTTCCTAACTACCCTAGGACAAATGCAGACTTATCCTTCGCTCTCTGCTGCCGCCCCTCTCCTTCCCAGATCCCATATGGCTCCAGCCATATCCTCAGACCATCTGGGCTGTTGTCTGTCCTGCCACACACCCTTCCCACCCCGCTCCCTTGCAAGTCCTACTCAGGCTGCACCTACACAGCTGTCTCAGTTTCTATCTGAGGCTCCCGCAGCCTCCTCTGAAAGTCCTCATCACAGCCAATGATACTGAAACTGTTTTCTTATGCAGGGCACGGAAAGATCTATTCAACTCACTGCCCAATCTCCTCTCCTGGTGCAGAAAAGACACCCAGTCAGCGACTTGCATTATCTGCAGGCATGAGTGAATAATAATAATGCCTAACCCTTATATAGTGCTAATTCCACGCCTGGCACTGTTCTAGGCACTCATATAAATTCATGTAATCCACACAACCCCAAAACTGATGATATCTCTTCATCTTACCAAGCACTGAGCAGTTAAATAACTTGCTCCAGATATTAAGGGGTCGAGCTGGGGTTTGAAGCCTGGTTACCCATAAATGAACCAAGAACTGGAAGGAGGACAAGAGCTCCGAGAAGGAGTCAGGTAGGGCGTGATCTGTGCGCTTTACATCTAAGATCTTCCAGCTCCCAGGGAGCCCGTTTCATAGAGCAGGAGATAGAGGCTGGGAGGGACACGGAGAGCCTCGAGAGCCGTGTGGAGGAAGCGGTGCTGTTTGGGGTCCGGGAGCAAGGGCGTGGCCTGGATGCGCGGGCGCCCGGGACGGCACGTCCTCAGACCAAACTACAACTCCCAGGACCCAGCGGGCGCTGCCGCCCACGCGACGTCACGGCGGCGGAGGGCGCAGGCGGCTGGGCGCCTGGCGAGTGGACTGTTCGAGCCCTTCCGCTGGGACCCGGGCCCTGGCTCCGGCCCCGCGGTAAGTGGGGCGACCCCAGCCTACTCAGTCCGTCCTTACAACTTCCTCTTCCCCGCCCCGGTAGATGGGAGCTGCTCTCCGCGGGCTGAGCCTGTCAGCATCCTCGACGCACCCTGGTCCCTGAAGTCGGAGAAGAGCCCCTACCCACCCACACCCCCTTGCCCCATTTTGGGTCGCCTGGGTCCTCAGTCCTAGCGGATCCTCAGTCCTAGCGGCCACCGGGTCTGAAAGGAGCAAGACGATGATCCTGGCGTCGGTGCTGAGGAGCGGTCCCGGGGGCGGGCTTCCGCTCCGGCCCCTCCTGGGACCCGCACTCGCGCTCCGGGCCCGCTCGACGTCGGCCACCGACACACACCACGTGGAGATGGCTCGGGAGCGCTCCAAGACCGTCACCTCCTTTTACAACCAGTCGGCCATCGACGCGGCAGCGGAGAAGGTGCGCAAGGGGGCAGCCAGCCCAGGGTCCGGGTTCTCTGCTCAAGGCCTCTCTCCCTCTCTAGCCCTCAGTCCGCCTAACGCCCACCATGATGCTCTACGCTGGCCGCTCTCAGGACGGCAGCCACCTTCTGGTAAGATTCACGCCCTCTATTTTCCTCGTGGACAGCCCCGCCTTCCCTTCTCATTTTCTCCCAGAAAAGTGCTCGGTACCTGCAGCAAGAACTTCCAGTGAGGATTGCTCACCGCATCAAGGGCTTCCGCTGCCTTCCTTTCATCATTGGCTGCAACCCCACCATACTGCACGTGGTAAGGTAGAGAGGACCTTAGGTCAGCGGGCCGCTTTGTGAATTCCCACACCTCTTCCTTGCAGCATGAGCTATATATCCGTGCCTTCCAGAAGCTGACAGACTTCCCTCCGGTGAGTGCTGGGCCAGAGCAGGGTGAGGGGCTACCACCCTTCCTCATGACTCTGTGACCTGCAGATCAAGGACCAGGCGGACGAGGCCCAGTACTGCCAGCTGGTGCGACAGCTGCTGGATGACCACAAGGATGTGGTGACCCTCTTGGCAGAGGGCCTACGTGAGAGCCGGAAGCACATAGAGGTTGGGGCAGCAAAGGAGAGGCCGGGCCTGCTGGCACGGGATTCTGAGACCTCACTCTTTACAGGATGAAAAGCTCGTCCGCTACTTCTTGGACAAGACGCTGACTTCGAGGCTTGGAATCCGCATGTTGGCCACGCATCACCTGGCGCTGCATGAGGACAAGGTGGGGCTCTGGGACCTGAGACCCACCTGGGAGTGGGTAGTCCTGACCTCCTTTCTCCGGCCAGCCTGACTTTGTCGGCATCATCTGTACTCGTCTCTCACCAAAGAAGATTATTGAGAAGTGGGTGGACTTTGCCAGGTGAGGCAAGAATGGCTCAGGGGGTGGGCAGAGCCCCTGACTGAACCCTCGCTCCTATCCGCAGACGCCTGTGTGAGCACAAGTATGGCAATGCGCCCCGTGTCCGCATCAATGGCCATGTGGCTGCCCGGTTCCCCTTCATCCCTATGCCACTGGACTACATCCTGCCGGAGCTGCTCAAGAATGCCATGAGGTGGGGTGGCTTGATGTGCTGGCTTGGGGGCGCTTGTACCTACTGGTCTTTCCCCTCTGCATAGAGCCACAATGGAGAGTCACCTAGACACTCCCTACAATGTCCCAGATGTGGTCATCACCATCGCCAACAATGATGTCGATCTGATCATCAGGTTTGCCCTGAGTGGGAGTTGAGCTGAGGTGGAGCCAAGCCCATTGTTGTTGCCATCTTGCTAGGATCTCAGACCGTGGTGGAGGAATCGCTCACAAAGATCTGGACCGGGTCATGGACTACCACTTCACTACTGCTGAGGCCAGCACACAGGACCCCCGGATCAGCCCCCTCTTTGGCCATCTGGACATGCATAGTGGCGCCCAGTCAGGACCCATGCACGGGTGAGACCCTGCCAGGCCAGGATGGAGGGGTGGGGGACCCCAGGAGACTCAAGCCTCTGAAGCCTCCTGTCCTGTCCCCCTGCCCACCCCCAGCTTTGGCTTCGGGTTGCCCACGTCACGGGCCTACGCGGAGTACCTCGGTGGGTCTCTGCAGCTGCAGTCCCTGCAGGGCATTGGCACGGACGTCTACCTGCGGCTCCGCCACATCGATGGCCGGGAGGAAAGCTTCCGGATCTGACCCCACAGCCTTTGGCCTGCTCACCCGACCAGCCTGGGCCGCATTCCCTGCAGGACCTCCCGGGTCAGGCAGGGCGGCCCCCTGCTCCACACACTGCTGCATCTTGGGTCTCAGGGACCCAGACAGATGGACTTACATGGAGCTGGGCACTGCCCTGCCTCAACAGGGTCCATTGCCTCCTCGCCTCCAGAACTTGGAGCAGGGAAGTGGGCACCCTGAGGCCTCCAGCACCAGTTCCGTCATTCTCGTTCCTGGGGAACCCCCACTCTGACCTGTTATTAAAGTTCACATTTTGAATGCCCTCTCGGGCCCCGTGTGTGGGGAGGGCAGGTGAACTTTTGTTTCTGCCCCCATTCAGGTTCACTGAGCCCTTGGGTTGAACTGGTTCGTGTCCCAGTCTCTTACCTGCCCTGAGAGCCTGGCAGGCCAGGAGTAGAATGGGTCCCAAGTCTGTTGCATGTTTGATTTGGTGGGAGTGGGATGACTGCAGCACCTTATACAAAGAGCTTTCATTCATCTTGTTGAACAAATGTTTCCGGGTCCCAGATAATATTGAAGGCCCAGACTGACCCAGCTTCGGGCATCAGTTTTGACTCTTCCTTTCC